CCCTGGCGCCTCCAGAAGGCACAGCCCCACCCACACCTTGATTCTGGCCCTGTAGGACCCATCTGAGACTTCTGGCCTCCAGGGCTGTAAGATAACACATTTGTGTTAAGCCACTAGGTTTGTGGTGATCTGTTAACAGCGGCATGAGGAAACTAACACAACCCCAAGGAGGTGAGCCTCTCCCCACAGCCCCGACTCAACCGGAAGGGAGAGGTGTGCAGAAGACGGCTTTGCAGGATGTTTGGGACAAATGGTCTCTGGGGGAAGACAGAAGCTAACAGAACTGATTCGACTGTGTGAACAGGGTGCTGGGAGGGCCCACAGGGGAGGGACTTCAGAGCTGGGCCTGCGCCTGCGGGGCCGTACGAGTTGGCCCGGAGCAAGGCGGCCCAGGACAGGCAGGGGCTGCACGCGGTAAGGCTCCCTCTTGCCAGTACCATCCCATGAGCAGCCTCAGAGCCCTCGACCAAGGGAAGTTCTGAGGGCTGAGAGGTTGCTCATTCGTCAGAGCGTGCTGCCCACCCTCCACCCCTGCATGGCAGAAACTGTGCAGGGGACGAGGCCAAGGAATCAGGAGACCCAGAGGCAGGGGTGGCCCGGAGACGGTGGGATGGAGCAGAAGCTCCCCGAAAGGGGTTGGCGGGGTGGATTCGCCCCGCTCCAGCCGGCGGAGGAAGGAAGTGGTTCCCCCGCCCACCCTTCCCTTAGGCTGGCCCGGGGCAGGATTTTTGTGATCCGCGATTCGCTCCCACGGGCGGGACCTTTGTAACTGCGGGAGGCCCAGGACAGGCCCACCCTGCGGGGCGGGAGGCAGCCGGGGTGAGGGAGGTAGGGACGAACGGGTGGACTGACCACAGGCAGGGACAAGGGGACTAAGACCCGGGCCGAGGCCTAGAAGCCCGCCGACCGTTGGGGGTCTGCGGGCTGTGGGGGCGGGGACGGGGGCGGGGGCGGCCCGGGCGGGGGCGGGGCCTGGTACGGTACGGGGCGGGACGGGCTGGGCCGGACCTGCTCTGAGGCTCCCAGTCGCAGCGGTGACCGCGGGCGGGTGGGGCGCCGGGTAAGTGCTCGGGCCGGGCGGGGGGCGTACCCCGTTTGGCGTGCAGCCCTTTCTACAAGACCCCCAGTGCCCGATCCTTCCGAGAAGAGGGGACCCCCCCCCGCATCTCCGCTGTCCAGGCCTCGCCGTGGAGCCCCAGCAGGACCCCAGCCCTCGGTTGCCCTCGGCTCTGGCGTGTCCCGGCGCGGGCGGGCAGTGCTTCCCCTCGGCAGGGACTGGAGTCCAGGGGAGGGGAACGCGGGAGACGCTGGCCCTAGTGACCCCCCGATCCCGGAGAGTTGGTGGTGCGCGCCGCCCTGGGCCAGGTGCCTTCAGTACAGGTGACCATCGTCGTCTCCCTCTTAACAGGTGAAGAAACCAAGACGCAGAGAGGCCAAGCCCCTTGCCTTGGGTCACACAGCCAAAGGAGGCAGAGCCAGAACTCACAACCAGGTCTGTGTCCCCTAAGTCCTCGGATGCATCGTTAGATCTGGACAAATGTCTTTTTATTTTTCAGATCCAGAGGCAACAGGGACATGGCCACCTGGGACGAAAAGGTAATGGATTCTGTGGTCTTGCAGCATTAGAGTTATTTAAAGACTTCCCTGATTTTAAAAATAGGCCTTCCTCAGAACACGGATCCCCTGGGGCAGGAAGGGAGAAGTGCTGGGGGCAGCTGAGCCTGCTGCTTGGAGTCCTCTTGCCTCCCCACAGAGAAGAGATTTGCTCAGGGGTTTCATTCCACCTTCCACCATCCAGGAGGTATGTTTAGCAGGAGCCTGTGGTCTGCCAGGTGAAGCTCTTGCTCTCTGTCCCCGCCTTCTAGGCAGTCACCCGCAGGGCCAAGGTGGCTCCCGCTGAGAGGATGAGCAAGTTCTTAAGGCACTTCACGGTCGTGGGAGACGACTACCATGCCTGGAACATCAACTACAAGAAATGGGAGAATGAAGAGGAGGAGGAGGAGGAGGAGCAGCCACCACCCACACCAGTCTCAGGCGAGGAAGGCAGAGCTGCAGCCCCTGACGTTGCCCCTGCCCCTGGCCCCGCACCCAGGGCCCCCCTTGACTTCAGGGGCATGTTGAGGAAACTGTTCAGCTCCCACAGGTTTCAGGTAGGTGGGGCAGGAGTCCGGGATACCCAGAGCATGATCTCTGGCACCTTCCCTCGGCCCACAGGTCATCATCATCTGCTTGGTGGTTCTGGATGCCCTCCTGGTGCTTGCTGAGCTCATCCTGGACCTGAAGATCATCCAGCCCGACAAGAATAACTATGCTGCCATGGTAGGGGTTGACAGCTCTTCTGGGGTCTTACTCTCCCCTGACTGTGGTTCCTTGTCCCCTTCAGGTATTCCACTACATGAGCATCACCATCTTGGTCTTTTTTATGATGGAGATCATCTTTAAATTATTTGTCTTCCGCCTGGAGTTCTTTCACCACAAGTTTGAGATCCTGGATGCCGTCGTGGTGGTGGTCTCATTCATCCTCGACATTGTCCTCCTGTTCCAGGAGCACCAGTTTGAGGCTCTGGGCCTGCTGATTCTGCTCCGGCTGTGGCGGGTGGCCCGGATCATCAATGGTACGTCTCCTGCACTCCCAGGCTGTGGATGGCAGTATCACTGAGACCCCCAATTTTATTTCAGGGATTATCATCTCAGTTAAGACACGTTCAGAACGGCAACTCTTAAGGTTAAAACAGATGAATGTACAATTGGCCGCCAAGATTCAACACCTTGAGTTCAGCTGCTCTGAGAAGGTAAGAAAGACGACACATCTGGGGACCAGGCGTAAATTCCAGTGTTTGTCTGCTTTTGCAATAGGAACAAGAAATTGAAAGACTTAACAAACTATTGCGACAGCATGGACTTCTTGGTGAAGTGAACTAGACCCGGACCAGCTCCCCTCAAAAAGAAGACACTGTCTCATGGGCCTGTGCTGTCACGAGAGGAACAGCTGCCCCTCCTGGGCCGCTTGGTGAGAGGTTTGGTTTGATACCTCTGCCTCCCTCCTGCCAGCATGGATTCTGGGTGGACACAGCCTTGTGGAAGGTCCAGTACCACCAAGAGCTGCCCATCCACTCCCACCCCACACTGTATCAAATGTATCACATTTTCTCATGTTGAACACTTTAGCCTTAATTGAAAATGAGCAACAAAGCTGGACAATTGCTAGTTGTATATAAAATTTAATCTCACCGAATGTACAGTTTTCAAATTTCACGTGTATATTAAGGAACTGATGCATCTGAGCATTCTGAAAGAAAGAAAAAGAAGCTACTTTAGCTGCCACCCCATTCTAGAAAAGTCTCTTATTTTCAAGCTGTTCTAAATAGCTTCGTCTCAGTTTCCCCAAAAGGGGTACCCAGGCCCCTCCTCTGTGTGCCCCAGCTGCATCAGCCAGCTTCTAGGTGGCTCCATTGTTTTCTGCCACCTGACAACATTTTTCCTCAATTACTGTACAACTACTGTATAAAATAAAACAACTACTGTATAAAATAAACTCTCTCTTTTCCCTGGACCCTCCTACTGTATTCTTTCCTCTGTGGCACCCATACCAGCCTGCCAGTCGGAGAGCAAGCTAGCTACAGTGCCTGGTGCAGAAATGGCAATTAGACCCAAGACTCCACTATAATTAACAAGGTA